TTGAAACCCAGACTCCTGGAGCCCTTCTTCCTCTGGCTCCAAGTTATATTGGTTGTTGTCCTTGTAAAAATATGACTACCTCTGTTCTAACAATAATCTCAAGCCTTCATGGTTAGTTGTCAATGCAACTGCTTCACTGACTCCTGCTTTCCCCCTCCACCTGAAAGGGGTCGAGTCTCTTGACATCTCTGTATCTCCAAAGTCTATCATGGTAATCAAGAAATGTTCTGGCCGGGCGCTGTGGCTCATGCCTGTAATCCTAGCACTTTGGAAGGCTGAGGTGGGCCAGTCACTTGAGGTCAGGAGTTTGAGACCAGCCTGGCCAACATAGTGAAATCCCCGTTCTCTGCTAAAAATAAAAAAATTAGCCCGGCGTGGTGGCGCGCGCCTGTAATCCCAGCTGCTCGGGAGACAGAGGTTGCAGTGAGCTGAGATCGAGCCACTGTACTCCAGCATGGGCAACAGAGCGAGACTTTGTCTCAAAAAAAAAAAAAAAAAAAAAAAAAAAAAAAAGGAGTTCTGTCCCGCCTAGGCACTATAGAGAGACCCTGTCAAGAATGGAAAGAAAGAAATCTTCGAATGAATGAACTAGTGAATGAAGGAATGGATTTCAGCGCTGGAGAATTGAGTTTAAGGGGAATGGTATTATATTCCCATCTTGTTGCAACATTTAAGGATGTCCTCAAGCCCCACGCCAGCCTGGAGCGTAGCCCAAGGTGGGAAAGCAGCGCCGAGGCCTCTCCAGACCCGGCCTGCTCCCCGTTTGCGGAGCACAGCCCACTGTACCCCCGCCTAGATTGAGGCGCTGGCCAGGAGTACACCAGGCGCCGCCATGTGAACTACAACTCCCAGAAGGCCGCGCGGAAGCGGAACGTGAACCAGGGAGGACTTCCGGACGCCAACATCCGGGCCGCGCGGGGAAGGGGAGACGTGGGGTAGAGGTAAGTGTAGGTTGAAGGCTGAATGGGGAGGGCGAGAGATGGGGAGTGGGTCTCAAATATAGAGGGGGTAGCAAGGTGGAAGGGGCCCTTCCACCTTTTGTGGGCACTCAAGTTCGGACCTCTGGGATCGGCGATTCCCCTCTGGCCAGGGCTGGTTTTAATGCTCTCCGTGGGCGGGCTTCGGTTGAGTTTGGTCCGCTTTTCCTTTCTGCTCCTCAGGGGAGCATTGCTTCCTTCTCTCGCAGTGACCATGACGAAATTAGCGCAGTGGCTTTGGGGACTAGCGATCCTGGGCTCCACCTGGGTGGCCCTGACCACGGGAGCCTTGGGCCTGGAGCTGCCCTTGTCCTGCCAGGAAGTCCTGTGGCCACTGCCCGCCTACTTGCTGGTGTCCGCCGGCTGCTATGCCCTGGGCACTGTGGGCTATCGTGTGGCCACTTTTCATGACTGCGAGGACGCCGCACGCGAGCTGCAGAGCCAGATACAGGAGGCCCGAGCCGACTTAGCCCGCAGGGGGCTGCGCTTCTGACAGCCTAACCCCATTCCTGTGCGGACAGCCCTTCCTCCCATTTCCCATTAAAGAGCCAGTTTATTTTCTAACTTCGTTTAGTTTGAGTATGGAAAACGGGTAT